GTCTCCAGGAAGTAAGCCAAGAGCTAGGAGAGACCAGGTTTCCCCAGCCCCGTCCTGGGTAAACACCCGGCGGGCTTTAGGACCCAGCGGTGGGCTCTCCGGAAGGGGAAGGGGCCGGGCCTCGAGGCACAAGCCGCTGCCGCCAGGGTTTGAACTGCGCGCATGCGCGGCGGCCGCCGAAGGGGCGGGATCCGAGGCAAGCGTTGGTTCTGTGCGCCTCAGGTACGTGTTGGGCGGCAGTGGGCGCGGACTCGGTGCGGTCTCTCGCGGGCTGCGGTCGGGCCCGGGATCCTGCTCCTGGCCGAGTCGCGGTGCGCGGGCTGCTGGGGTCCGGCAGGGCTGGAGGCGGACCGCGAGGAAGCGGCGCGGCCGGGAAGATGGGGCAGGGTCGCCTCGGCCCCGGGGCCTCGGTTTCCTCCGATCACAGCGCCTCAGGGGGCGCGCACGGGCGCTGCGGAGACCTGTGTCCTGCCGGGGCGCGGCGCTAGGGGCCCCTGCTCGGGTTTTTATTCCCAGACCTAAGCTTACAGGTGCGTGGTCCCAGAAAGTGAGTAGGAAAGCGCCCACCACGTGCCAGGCGCTTAAGCTTTCTGTGCTCGGTTTCCCAGTATAGGAGGACGGTCACGGTACGTAGTATAGAGTTGTCCTGAGGGTGAAGCGAGTTTACACTTGGTGAGGCGCTTCGAATCGTGCCTGGCCGGCCCCAAATGAGCACGCAGTAAGGTTAGCAGCTGCTGCCGTCACTTCCTCACGTTCTGAATCTGCTCCGTCCCCAACGCCTTCAGCAAGAGCCCTCTCACTTCCTTTGTCTTCAACCCATTCTCCGCAGAGTTGGAGCACACAGCTGTATTAAAAAGGCAAATCGAAGGCCGGGCGCGGTGACTCACGCCTGTCATCCTAGCACTTTGGGAGGCCGAGGCGGCTGAATCACTTGAGGTTAGGAGTTTGAGATCAGCCCGGGCAACATGGTGAAACCCCGTCTCTACAAAAATAGAAAAATTAGCCGAGCGTGATGGTGGATGCCTGTAATCCTAGCTCCTCGGGAGGCTAAGGTAGGAGAATTGCTTGAACCTGGGAGGCAGAGAGGTTGGAGTGAGCCGAGATTGCGCCATTGCGCTCCAGCCTGAGCGGCAGAGCGAGACTCTGTCTCAAAAAAATAAATGTAAATCGGACTCCCCTTCTTAAAGCCCTCAGTGGGGTCCCATTGATCATTGCATAAAATCCAATTTCTTTAACAAGTCTTCTCCCCTCACCCGCTTCGGACCACTGCCTGCCTTGCCTAAGTCCTTTCTTATGACCTCTTTCCCACCTCTGCCGGCTGGGTTCCCTCTACTTGGGAATGCTCTTCACCCCATCATTTAGACAGCAGGTTCCTTTTGGCCCTCTGGGTCTCATTTATATGTTACTTTTTAAGTATATTCCAAAGGTCACCCCTATTTTTCTGTCTCATACTTATAAAATGTAATGAATGTCTAACTCATCTTGGCTATTAAAATTTTTATGTGTGGGTCTGTCTCTTCTGCCCTGAAATTAGCTCTGCTAGGGTAGAAACTATATTGTTAACGCCTCATTCCCAGTTTTTGGTACATAATAGCTGCCCAGTAAGTTATTGAATGAATGAACTCCAGGGGGTAAGCATGATATCCATTTCACAGACTAAAAAACTGAGGCTCAGCAGTTAACTAACCTGCCCAAGTGCACATTTACTCCCTAGTCATGGCCGGGTTTGAGACAAGGGACCATGTTTGCCTATTACTGGCCACACAGGAACTCAATTGAGGAGCATGGCCTCCAGGCCCAGCTGATGGTCTTTAAGCTCAATGAGAAGGAGCAGCTGGAGGTGAAAGAGAAATGCCCCAGCTGGGTCTCATATAGTGGGGAGTGAGGAAACACTAGTAGCTCTAAATGGAGTACCCTTTTATATCCACAACATGTTTTAAAGTCCTTAATAAAAGTGCTAACAGTGTCCTGAGCTAGCATTTGGTGGGAAGATTTCTTAGATTTTTCATGTTAGTGCAGTGTTTGCCAAATTTCACTCACACTCACCTGCCTTCTCCCCAGTTTGCTTTATTCTCTTAACACATGACACAGGATTTATTTCAGGGCCGCTTTGCCAGCTGGAGACCTCCAGCCCTGGGCTGGCTGCAGGAGGTGCCCTGCCCACTCAGCCTGGCAGAATGCATTTGTCTTTCATCCCCGCCCAGATCCCGTGGCCACTATGACTGCATGCTCAGCCCGCGAGGAGTCGGTTTGTGAGTGAGTGAGCAAGCCTGGAGGCCCGGCTGGCTGTTCCAAGTGCTGGCCCAGTCACAGGCTCCATGTAGGGCTTGTGGATGGCCTGGGTGTATGGCAAGTGACTCTGGTAGCAGATTCTGGTGTCCAGACGAGGGGGATGCAGTAGTGCCCAAACACTTGGAGACACCAGGCAAATAGAGATGTATTAACAGCTCTTTTAGTCCCACCATCTGCAGCCCAATGAATGGGGGTGTGTGGCAGCCAGCAGCTCCCTCTCCCATTGCTTCACTAGCGGAACGGAGTGCTACAGGGTTATAGCTCTATTTGCACTCGCTGTTTAGCTGGTCCGAATTTCTTGTCCTGCGTCCAAGAATAATGAGGTTAGGCTGACAACCGAAGGGGAAAAGGGCGGAGGTGAGTTTTACTCAGTGATGAGACAGTTCTCAGAAATGCTGATGTTTCCACTTTTCATTTCCAGGAGTATAATGTCTCAGGAAGGCGATTATGGGAGGTGGACCATATCTAGTAGTGATGAAAGTGAGGAAGAAAAGCCAAAACCAGACAAGCCATCTACCTCTTCTCTTCTCTGTGCCAGGCAAGGAGCAGCAAATGAGCCCAGGTACACCTGTTCCGAGGCCCAGAAAGCTGCACACAAGAGGAAAATATCACCTGTGAAATTCAGCAATACAGATTCAGTTTTACCTCCCAAAAGGCAGAAAAGCGGTTCCCAGGAGGACCTCGGCTGGTGTCTGTCCAGCAGTGATGATGAGCTGCAACCAGAAATGCCGCAGAAGCAGGCTGAGAAAGTGGTGATCAAAAAGGAGAAAGACATCTCTGCTCCCAATGACGGCACTGCCCAAAGAACTGAAAATCATGGCGCTCCCGCCTGCCACAGGCTCAAAGAGGAGGAAGACGAGTATGAGACATCAGGGGAGGGCCAGGACATTTGGGACATGCTGGATAAAGGGAACCCCTTCCAGTTTTACCTCACTAGAGTCTCTGGAGTTAAGCCAAAGTATAACTCTGGAGCCCTCCACATCAAGGGTAAGAGGATGCTGGGTGTCAAGGAGCTGTTGGTGTGAATTTGATATATGTTTTGTCTTCTCAGATATTTTATCTCCTTTATTTGGGACGCTTGTTTCTTCAGCTCAGGTGAGTATACCTTTAAGCTGTTTTTTCTTTGGTGGCTTAGTTACTCTTCTTTTCTCCCATCTAGTTTAACTACTGCTTTGACGTGGACTGGCTCGTAAAACAGTATCCACCAGAGTTCAGGTGAGTTCCTCAGGGTGACAGACAACACTATAATGTATATTAAATACTAATGCTCTCTTTTTAGGAAGAAGCCAATCCTGCTTGTGCATGGTGATAAGCGAGAGGCTAAGGCTCACCTCCATGCCCAGGCCAAGCCTTACGAGAACATCTCTCTCTGCCAGGTAAGCCACTTACTGCCGTTGGAGAGCACGCGTTTTTAAATAAATGACTTCTTTTTCATCCTAGGCAAAGTTGGATATTGCGTTTGGAACACACCACACGTAAGCACTTTTTGTGAAATAGGGGAACCCCTTAATGCTTTTTGATCCTTTGCTGTTTTTAAAGGAAAATGATGCTGCTGCTCTATGAAGAAGGCCTCCGGGTTGTCATACACACCTCCAACCTCATCCATGCTGACTGGCACCAGAAAACTCAAGGGTTCGTAGGGGCCTGCTCACTTCCTGGCAGTGCTGACTGTTAAAGGTTATTTTTTTAATTCCAGAATATGGTTGAGCCCCTTATACCCACGAATTGCTGATGGAACCCACAAATCTGGAGAGTCGCCAACACATTTTAAAGCTGATCTCATCAGTTACTTGATGGCTTATAATGCCCCTTCTCTCAAGGAGTGGATAGATGTCATTCACAAGCACGATCTCTCTGAAACAAAGTATGTGTCAGCTTATCAATTTGGGGTGCTTAATTTTATAACTTGTGTTTTTATGTCTTTTTAGTGTTTATCTTATTGGTTCAACCCCAGGACGCTTTCAAGGAAGTCAAAAAGATAATTGGGGACATTTTAGACTTAAGAAGGTAACAGAACTTTTACTATTTTAACATTTTTATCACTTTAACATTCACTTTTATTCTTTCCCAGCTTCTGAAAGACCATGCCTCATCCATGCCTAACGCAGAGTCCTGGCCTGTCGTAGGTCAGTTTTCAAGCGTTGGCTCCTTGGGAGCCGATGAATCAAAGTGGTTATGTTCTGAGTTTAAAGAGAGCATGCTGACACTGGGGAAGGAAAGCAAGACTCCAGGAAAAAGCTCTGTTCCTCTTTACTTGGTGAGTTCTCGTCCTCATTGAGGTAGTTTACTTCCGAGTTTTATTGTTTTCCTCTTATTTTTAGATCTATCCTTCTGTGGAAAATGTGCGGACCAGTTTAGAAGGATATCCTGGTAATTCTTGGGGAGACTGTCTTGATTGTGTTTAATTTTTATTGTTTTATTTTTCTTTTAAAAGCTGGGGGCTCTCTTCCCTATAGCATCCAGACAGCTGAAAAACAGAATTGGCTGCATTCCTATTTTCAGTAAGTAATTGGTTTAGACTGCTGCTATTGCTTAATTAGTAACTTTTGTCTTTTCTGTCACTAGCAAATGGTCAGCTGAGACTTCTGGCCGCAGCAATGCCATGCCACATATTAAGACATATATGAGGCCTTCTCCAGACTTCAGTAAAATTGCTTGGTTCCTTGTCACAAGGTAAATAGTCCTTACATTCCTGATGGGAGAAAAGTCAGCCCTATCTGTGTCCTTGTCTCTGCAGCGCAAATCTGTCCAAGGCTGCCTGGGGAGCATTGGAGAAGAATGGCACCCAGCTGATGATCCGCTCCTACGAGCTCGGGGTCCTTTTCCTCCCTTCAGCATTTGTAAGTTTACACTTCCAACTGCACAGTGGGTCTGCAATCATAGATTTCCTCTGTGTGTCTGCAGGGTCTAGACAGTTTCAAAGTGAAACAGAAGTTCTTCGCTGGCAGCCAGGAGCCAATGGCCACCTTTCCTGTGCCATATGATTTGCCTCCAGAACTGTATGGAAGTAAAGGTGAGACACAGATAAAGGAAAACCACGGGTGGAATAAATATTACGTAATGTGTTTTTCCCCCAGATCGGCCATGGATATGGAACATTCCTTATGTCAAAGCACCGGATACGCATGGGAACATGTGGGTGCCCTCCTGAGAATCTTGAGGCACTGTGAAATTTAAGTGTAAGACATTGAGCCACAAACATGGAATCTCTTCTTTGTACTGGATGTCCACTTCCCTTAAAGTCTTATTTGCACCCTTACAAAATCTTTCCAAAGGTCACTCTTATGAATGGATGTTGGTTATACTTTTAATGGACATTAACATTCCTAATAAAGTATTAGTTTCTTAATTCACTTTTATATGTTTTGGAAAGAAAATTAGTGAACTTCTCTATGTTAAAAATACGTACTGCTTGAGTATCCCCTGTCTGAAATGCTTGGGACCAGAAGTGTTTCAGCTTTTGGATTTTTTTGAATTTTGGAATATTTGCATAGCATAATGAGATATCTTGGGAATGGGACCCAAATCTAAACACAAAATTCATTTATGTTTCATATACACCTTATATACAATAACCTAAAGGTGATTTTATATGATATTTTGAGTAATTTTATGCATGAAACAAAGTTTTGACAGGCTTTTGACCGTGATTCATCACATGAGTTCAGGCATGGAAATTTTCATTTGGAGCATCATGTCAGCACTCAAAAAGTTCTGGATCTTGGAGCAGTTCAGATTTTCAGATTAGGGATGCTCAAATCTATATAGATATAAAATTATCCTCACAGTAACATAGAATCTCTTGGTGCTGTCAGCTGTTGGGAATTGAAGATTGACTTTGTGCTTCCACCCTCCATCCAGAAAGGCACCCTTCATTCCACCAGAACTTTACCCAGGAAGAACACGATCATTTCCTTTTTCACCGATGCCCTCTCTCAGCTTTCTGAGTACGTCTCTTGGGGTCGCTGGAGGTGATCCTAGGATCTGTCTCTGAGACCAATGTGCTGTTTCAGCCCCCTGCAGCTAAGAATTGTATTGACTGTCCTCACAGCGGCTTTTCATAGCTTTCAGCTTCAGCTTTACGAGGCTTCTCCTCTCTCCCTGGCACCCTGCTGGCTGCCTCACTGCTTACAGACAGGTCCCACCAAACCCAAACACCTGCCTAGGGTAAATGGGTCTCTCTTCTATCCCCAGAAACTTTCAGAGGAAGCAGCTCATAGAAACATACAAAAGCACACAAGTATTTTGGGAAAAAATCCTAAAAGGTGACTTAATTTGATGCCTTAAATTCACAAGTGAGGAAGCTAAGGCCTAGAAGGTTAAGGATGTCCCCAGGGTCACACAGTGAGCGGGGCTCAGAGCTTGAGTGTCTTTGTGCTTTGTGTACATTGTGTTCTCCCTAGGGTGCTTTAGACCCTGTTTGTTTTCTTCTGCATGAGGCTGATTTCCAGTTTGTCATCAACCTCTTTATCTTATAATTTAGGATAGAGTTGAACGTTAGTCTTGAAAGATTTTCTAAAGTAGTCTTTCAAACTGTTCCTCAGAGGCCTAGGATTTTCCAAAAGTACCTTAGGAACCTTGTAGGCTGCAGTGGGGGTGTGGCGATAGAGCAGGAGGCAGGGAGACAGGGCTGCAGGGCCTCCCACCTTCCAACAGACAGGCTCTGCTGTATCTGTTGTACATACTGGGATTCTGTAAAGGACATTATCTGGGGTGTTGTATGTATTTTTGTGTGTTCTGCTTTTTTTAAATAAACTTGAAAAGCTACTGAACTAATTTAACCAGTTGATTTTGCAGATAAGGC